ACTACGTGCTCAACTATGAGGCCCCAGCGGCAGAGGCCTGAGCTGCACCTGAGGGCCTGGCTTCTCACTGCCACCTCACACCCGCTGCCAGAGCCCACCTCTCCTCCTAGGCCTCGAGTGCTGGGGATGGGCCTGGCTGCACAGCATCCTCCTCTGGTCCCAGGGAGGCCTCTCTGCCCCTATGGGGCTCTGTCCTGCACCCCTCAGGGATGGCGACAGCAGGCCAGACACAGTCTGATGCCAGCTGGGAGTCTTGCTGACCCTGCCCCGGGTCCGAGGGTGTCAATAAAGTGCTGTCCAGTGACCTCTTCAGCCTGCCAGGGGCCTGGGGCCTGGTGGGGGGTATGGCCACACCCACAAGGGCGAGTGCCAGAGCTGTGTGGACAGCTGTCCCAGGACCTGCCGGGGAGCAGCAGCTCCACTGCAGCAGGGCGGGCATGGCCGGTAGGGGGAGTGCAAGGCCAGGCAGACGCCCCCATTCCCCACACTCCCCTACCTAGAAAAGCTCAGCTCAGGCGTCCTCTCCTGGTGCTACTCCTGCTGGGTGTGCGGGAATCGGCACTCTGGCCCTCAGTGCAGGATGGTCAACTTGCACCCACCGTGCTCAGCTTCAGCTTGGGAAGAGGTCGGCCCTGGGTTTGCGGGAAGTGGGCTCCAGCCAGGATGGCCCAGGGATGGGCAGTCCACAGGGCCTTTCTGGTGTGGGTCTGGTGAGCCGAGGGGCTACGGTACACAATGGCTATGTCCATGGCTATTCGCCTTGGGGCAGGGCTCGGTTTGGCAGCCTCTTTCCTTCACTTGGAACCTGGGCAGCCAGGTGGGCTGGTGGCTCTCAGCTGCCCTCCACGAGGTTGGGGCACCCCTGATCCCCAGGCCTGCCTTGCCCTCTGCTCTTCTGGCACCAGGCTGGGCAGTGCAGACAGCGCAGCCCTGCAGCCTTCAGGACACCTTGTTCCCAGGCCCTGCAATCCACCAAGCTGGATAGATGGGGCCCCCCTTGATGGTAGCGGGAGGTCAGGGGTAACCCCAGGGCCCTGCTGCTGCCTTACCTTGCTGGGGTGACTGCTTGATTAAAGACCCCAAGACTGGACCAGGCCCTGGTGTCCCCAGACCTGCAGCTATGGCCCAACAAGGCAGGTGTTTGAGGAGGCCCTGCACAGGGTCCCAGGACTGCACCAGGGGCCTCATCAGCAACCTGCTGAACTGGTGGTGTGAGGGGAGGGTGGGCTCCCTTGGTGGTATCCTCCCTCTACCCCAGTGGGGGCTGGTGGGCCCTGAGATGGAGGCATCTCCTTGGGCCCTGCTGAGGATGGCAGTAGTGGGTGAGCTCCTGGTGGGGGGATGGGTGTGGGGCCGACTCCTCCATCCCACATGGGCTCCTGTGCCTCTCCCTATCAGTTGGCCAGTGGAGCTCGAGAACAAACTGTTGCTGCCAGATAAAGCAGCAAAGCCTGCTCCACTGCCCAGCGCAGGCCCCCTTCCCTTCCTCCACCAGGCTGAGTGGAGAACCCTAAAGCTACGGGACAGGCTCCCGTTCCCCGTGCCTACACAGGGTGCTGGCTCTGGCAGAAAGACAGTGTGCCCGCCCCGCATCACCTGTCCGAGTGCGAACACCTTGGGAAGGGGGTTCCTGGTGGTCCTGTGACAACCAGAGACCCCCAGGGCCAAGGTGAGGCGCCCACCCCTGGTCCCTCAATAAAGGGAGCTAGCTGCAAGCATCCGTCTTCCCCCAGGAGGCCACTGCAGCCCGGCCCTTCTGTGCCCTGGGCCCCTCCTCATTGCAGCACCACCCACCGCACCACCCTGGGACAGAGGAAACACATGGAGGCCATAGCATAGAGCCTGTCTGTTTATAGATCTCTGCCTGTCTTGTCCGTCCATCCACTGTGTGTATATATCTGTGTATCTCTGTGGAGCGGGGAACGGGACAGTTGTGTAAAAATCCAAAATACAATTCTGACTATGAACAACCTGCAGGGTCAGTCCAGGTGTGGCTGTGAAG